TTTGAAGGCCAGAAGGTCTAGTGGGCCATTCTTCACAAGAATTCATACTGATTCATAGAACCATTCATTCATACTGGTTCATGTAATAATGGATTCACATAACTACAGATTCATACTGATTCGTAGAATCATAAATTTATACTGGTATCTGCAATTCCAATTCAGCACCACAGGTATAGTTTAACCTTCTTCCTTTCTTATTTATAGCTCCTTCTCCAACAGAGAGAACCCGGCCCTCATTATCCATATTGTATTTACTTCTTTGCACAATCTTAGAATACACATAAAGTAGTTTAGGGTAGCATCCCTCCCACTCCTTAATTATTTTTGAGCACATGAAAAATTAGCTTGTTTCTAAATATAAGAACAGGTAAAGGGTACACTCAAAAAGGTATCCCTCTTCCTATTCCTCCTTTTCTACTCCCATTCCCCCATCCTATCTACCCTGCCTCTTCCTGTCTCTCTAATCTTACTGGTTTTTCGTTTAGATTTCTTGTTTCCTTTTTGAGCAAAAGAATAGATAACGTGTATTTTTCTGTTTCCTGTTCTTTCTTATATGAAAACTAAATACCTCATGAAAAAGTTATCTAATTTAAGTGTAACCCCAAACCTAGACAAATGGCACAATCTTAATTATTTAACAACTTCAAGGATGCATACACATAAAGGAATAAAGAATTGCTTCTGAAACTAAACAAATTTATTGAATCAACTTTCTAGTTTTTTCTCTCCATAAACATTCTGGTCCTGATTTATGAGGACCGAAAGGCACTTACCTTTCAGCCTAAGTAGAAGCCCAGGATGGCAGTCAGCATCCTTATGGCCATTCTGGTCTATCAATGCACTCATCTATATTTTTACACTAAGAACAGCTGCAAGCTTAAAATCTTCTCACTAGTAAATGTAAGGGTTTTGGGCTAAGTGGATCTCTGATGCCACTCAGCTCCAAGATTCTGTTCCCATGGTGCTGTGGTTATAATATTCCAAACCACAGGAGAATCATTTTCCAGAGACATTTACAGGCAGCCTCACTGTCCTGTCTTGAACATCCTCCACCAAAGTGTGAACACAGGTGGCATGGGCTTCGTAACGAATAAGAGCGCCTTCAAAGCAGGAGATTCCCTGTACCTGCGAAGGGCCTTCGTGAACAACCTTGGAGAGGAAAGGAGAACCAGGATTCAGATCCAAAGCATCCAGAAGGCTTTAGACATCCAGATCAGGGAGATTGATAGAGAAAAAGCAGCCCTGAAGAGATTTTTGGTAAAGCTTCACAAGACAACTGGCTATTTTCCTCAAAAGCCATTGTGGTGACTGATGCTGTGCCACCATAGGGGACGAGTTCATCTGAAACATCCAATACAGACAGAACACACCTGGGTCTCCTTCTGTATCTCTCTGTGACCCAAGAAAGCAGTAGAAGTGGCTACTGGGACAAGCCAAAAAAGAAAAAAAAGGACTAGATAATTGAGGACACAAATGGACTGCCTCTAAAATAATAAACAAAACCTCCTACAAAAGAGAGAATAATGCGCTGATTTTTTTCCCAGCTGATTCTATTTCTTTACAACTTGAGGTGGTAATATGCAGTGCACGTGTTATTTTCTTACAGATTCTCCTGGAGGCAAGAATAAAGCTGAGCTATTTTAGAGATCTTTCAGATACTGATCATGAAATACATATTATATTTGCCTTAATCCTGTTCTCTTCTCATTGATATCATTTTCAA